AGGGCTCAGTCATTGTACACAGCAAGTGTGCAGTGGGCAAAGTTCTGTTCTTTTGACATTGGCCAAATGCGTAAGTCCCTGGTTTCTTGGGCTCAATCACGGTCCAAGGTTAGTAAGAAGGCCAACAATGTTGTGAGCAGGATTCAATTTCTACAGGGTCATGGGGCATCATCCACCATGTGAAGGGGCTCCAGCAGGTTGGACATGATCAATACCCATCCAGATTAGGACCCTGACGCCCTTGCCAGAGCTCGGGCTCGGGCAGCTTTGGCCTCGTCTTCTAGCTCATCTAGGAAACGCTCCTGGGAAATCGAGTAGAAGGTGTAACCATCTGGGGAGGTAGGTTCAGGAAACCACACAGAATATGCACATTCCCCTTTCCTAGATTTGCTCTACCACTCTTGTTACTCTCCCAAATCAGTGATTCCGGCTTCCCGCCGCTGCTGTTTCTAAACCCTGAACCCCAATTCCGTTATTATTAATAAATCAAATTAAAAGAGTACCTTAGGAATAACAAAGGAAAGTACTACCCATTTTACCCCAAAATTAAACGGGTGGTTCAGCCCTCTTGCACACTCTGTTCCCCTGCCCCTATATGCGGTCCCCTTGAGTCTACAACACGGACGGATACAAATAGCCAACACCAGGGCCCCGATGCCTAGGCCGGTCACGATGTTCCGGGTTCGCCGCCGTGGTAGGACCTTCTGCCACTGGGCAAGCTCCGCCTGCCGCATGGAATGCAGTTGCTCGGGTGTCAGCTTCTCCCGAGTCGGGTCGATACGCTGAGCGAACGGGGCCTCTCCACGCTTAGAATCCAGAGGGTCACCAGCTCCCGAAGACGCCATGTTGCCACTCCTCCCTTCGCGGTGCCGCCGCGCGGGCCTCGCTGGGAACAGTAGCCCTTGGCCGCTGCAGTGGACTCTGGGAGTTGTAGTCCGCGTGCCCTTTGCGGGGCAGAGCCGCGGTTCCCGGGCACAGGGGATGGACGCGGGAGGTGAGAAGCGGACGTGCTTTCTGATTGGCTGAGGAGTCCGTGGCCGTTGGGGCGGGAAAAAGCTGTGGAGGGTTCGAGGCTGTGGTGGTAATTGGGTTTTCCTCAGACTTGAGGCGACGACACACTCATTGGAAGGGGACGAGGAATCCAGGGTGTGGCAGAAGACTGGAGAGGAGCTAAGGGGGTCGGTATGTGGATCCAGTGAACCCGTCCAGGTGCCCCAAGAGGCTCGTGAATATGGACGGACCCATGAGGCCACGATCGGCCTCCCTCGTTGACTTTCAGTTTGGAGTTGTCGCCACAGAGACGATTGAAGACGCCCTGCTTCACTTGGCCCAGCAGAATGAGCAAGCAGTGAGGGAGGCTTCGGGGCGGCTGGGCCGCTTCAGGGAGCCCCAGATCGTGGGTGCGGCTGCAGGGCCGGGGTGCTGGGTTCTTGTGAATTAGGCTCTTTTTTCCTGTTTTGGCAGAGTTTGTTTTTCTCCTGTCTGAACAATGGTGTCTGGAGAAATCTGTGAGCTACCAGGCTGTAGAAATCCTAGAAAGGTAAAGCCCTGGCATAATGCCTTTTGAACGGCAGGATTGTTTACTCTCCCTCCCTTCCCTACAGGTTTATGGTAAAACAGGCAGAGAACATCTGCAGGCAAGCCACAATCCAGCCAAGAGATAATAAGAGAGAGTCTCAGAATTGGAGGGCTCTGAAACAGCAGCTTGTCAACAAGTTTACTCTCCGTCTTGTGTCATGTGTTCAGCTGGCCAGCAAACTTTCCTTCCGAAACAAAGTAAGGAGCTGGGGTTGCTCATGGGCACCTGACATTCTTCTTTCCCTCTCTTTTCTTTGCTCAGATAATCAGCAACATTACAGTCTTGAATTTCCTCCAGGCTCTAGGCTATCTACACACTAAAGAAGAACTGCTGGAATCAGAGCTTGATGTTTTGAAGTCCTTGAACTTCCGAATTAATCTGCCCACTCCCCTGGCATATGTGGAGACGCTCCTAGAGGTTTTAGGTATCTTACTGTGTTAGGGAATATGGGTTGGAAATTCTCCCTATCATTCCCATACTCCATCTAGGATACAATGGCTGTTTGGTTCCAGCCATGAGGCTGCATGCAACCTGCCTGACACTGCTCGACCTGGTCTATCTTCTGCATGAACCCATATATGAGAGCCTGTTGAGGGCTTCAATTGAGAACTCCACTCCCAGTCAGCTGCAAGGGTAAGACAACTCCTATAGGGTAGGCTCCTTCCGCTTTAAAATTAATGTGGTTTTAATCACTCAGGGAAAAGTTTACTTCAGTGAAGGAAGACTTCATGCTGTTGGCAGTAGGAATCATTGCAGCAAGTGCTTTCATCCAAAACCATGAGTGTTGGAGCCAGGTATGCACCACTGAGCAGGACCAGCATGGTGATAGTAATAAGAAATCTGTCTCTATTTCTGAAGGTTGTGGGGCATTTGCAGAGCATCACTGGTATTGCCTTGGCAAGCATTGCTGAGTTCTCTTATGCAATCCTGACTCACGGAGTGGGAGCCAACACTCCGGGGAGACAGCAGTCTATTCCTCCCCACCTGGCAGCCAGAGCTCTGAAGACTGTTGCTTCCTCTAACACATGAGGGAGGCTGAATCCACCAAATATAAACAGCCATCCGTCACTGCACTCATGCCTCCCTCTGTTTACTTTCATACTAAGGGTACAAAAATTCCAAGTCTCTTTTGAACTGTATTTTGTATGCCAATTTCATGCTTATTTTTCCTTTATCAGAGAGAGTTAAGGTGGACGAGCATGCCCTTTTTGTCATATCAGCCTGAAAATGTTAAAAAGCTAGGTGGAGACAGATTAGTTGTTTCATTTTTGTTTAACAAGGTATTTATACTTTTAGCTTAATTTCATTAAGAGGAACATCAGGCATTGCAATCAGTATTAATCAGGGGCTCAAATACAGACTATCTGGGTGACCTTGACTAAGCATCAAGGAGGTAGCCTTTATTTCCCCTTAAAATTAGTTTAACATCTCTGTTCCATTATTCAGATCTACACAAACAAGGCTTCCTCAACAGCTATCTATTTTTACTAGAGTCTTTTTTTAAAACTAAAACTAACTCTAAAGAAGTTTCAACAGAATTTCCACATACCTGCATTCATTAGAACTTGATTCTCCCAGAATACAAAGTACTCTATTTTAAAGAAAAACCCAACAGTGCACCCCTGGGCAGTTTTCAGACTGCAGCAAATCTTTTATTACAAATAATTAAATCTCTCCATAATGTCTCAAACAGTATCAAACACCATTTCATATCTCTAACACAGAGCAGAGTCGGCATTCAGTATAAGAACCAAGTGAAAAGTGTTAAATTTCAAGCATCTGATCACATCACATGGTGACCAGGTAAAGCTTAGATGTCATTTTCCCACATTATCCAACTGTGCATCTCAAACATATCCTCATCTCAGTAAAGACAAAAGTTTCTATTTCATATTGTTAAGTGCAGGAAGTTGAGAGAGATAAAAATCCAGTGAAAACACATCAATCTCAATTCAACTCAGTTAAAAAAAAGAAAAGCAAATTTAAATTAGTTTTTTTCAGAGAAGAAAGGGAAAGGAGTCCATGGGGTTAAGAATCAAAACTGACCAGGGCTGGCAACTATAGATGGCATGTTGTAGCTCTGGAAAGTATCTGTCACATGATATTTTAAAATAAAGTGGCTTTTGTGGATTTTTTCTTTTTTGGTATTGTAAACATGTACTGTTTAATATTACCCGAATTTAATTTAAAACATGTTTGCAAACAAAACAAAATTAAAAGCCTTTAAGGCAAACCTCCCCCTAAGGAAAAAAGTCATTTGTTATAAAATTGTGAGGACACCCAAGCAAGACCCCACTTAAGATTCGTCAGCATGAACTTGAGAGCTTTTGTCCACTGCTCCTCAGAGTTAAACTGGGTTTTGATGGAATAGGAGCCGCCACTGCCTCCTGTGTCTTCAATCTTGCCTTTCTCCACATCCATCCTGCAGATGGACAGAGCAAAACTCATTAGTAACTGAGATCTGAGTTAAGTAAGTTCGGGGCAGGGACTTGATCATGGGACCATTCACGTCATTTTATCTATTAAAGAACACTTGGTGAGGAATGATAGTGTATTTTGGATTTGCTTGAAAGCCAAAAATCAAGAAGACTGTCACAAGAGCCTCATTGTCATTGCAGAGTACAGGGACAGGACACACACCCAAAGAGAAGAGAAGCCTGGAGTAGGGGTGAGTGAGGGTTACAGTACTTCTTGCTGTTTTCCTAGGCATCCCTGAACTTGGCGGGGGAGAAAGGAGGCAGAAGAAAAGAAATGCTTTGTTTTGGGGTGATAGAAGCAGCCTTACTCTAAGTAAAAACTAGAGTTTCCATCCATCAATGGGATCCTAGAAAAATCAAAAGAAGCATTCCTGTGTATTTCCAAGGGCTTCAGGGAAAAACCTTCTTGAAACTGGAGAGGAGGCTTGAGCTCTATGCCAAGAAAACCCCCTAAACCATCTAAGGCAACATTCTTCTACTCCAAGGACTAGGTGGTCACATTCTGTCCTGCTTGCAGTACTGGGTCAGTCTCTGCCCATCAATGTCATGTGATTCTGTGCCATTTTTTTGCTTTCCCACCATTTATACTGTTTTGCCTCCATTATTACTGCTGCTTCAATTCTGTTCAATTTGGTC